AAGAGAGAACTTTCGGATAGTTGTTTGTCAGGAGCTTAGCATGTGAGGGATAGAAGGGGTTAGGGATGAAGCATAGAGTTTTTCAGACACCAGTCATGAGAGTCGAATGCTGGACAAAGTAGATGGGTCTTGAATCTGTGGAAAATGGAGAATTATTGCGGAGTTATTGGCAGGGGTGTAATATTGTCAGATTTACATATTAGAAAGAACACTCTATAAATAAAGGCAGAGTGATCAGCTAGATTATTTGTAGAAGTTCATGTAAACCTCAGTGAGATCTGAGCCAGACTGAGTTGAGAAGGAAGGGCTGGATTCTGTCATGAGAATAAGAGAAATGGAAGAATCTGAAGTGATTCTAGATTTTTGGCATGGCTGACTGGGTGGATGAAAATTCCATTTGTAGACCTGTAGGGGCAGCAGTCTGGGGGACAAAAGGATGAGTTTTGGACTTGTTGAGTTTGAACGATCTGGAAGACATTCACATGGATATGTCAAAAAAGGCATTTCAAGTGTCCAGTTTAGGAGACAGATGGGCTGGAGATTTGATGTTCATCAGTACTACCTGTTAGTGATCTTATAAGGATTAAATAATATGCATATGGAAAATATATATATACTTGCCATTTAGTTGTTTGTTGAGCATACTGAATATTTGCATACAAAGGTATACTTACAACACTTTTTTCACAAGCACAGCTGAAATAAACTATAACAACTACCACTTATACTATTTACCATAAATTGTGCTAAATGTTTTTACTTATTATCTAGTGTTTATGGTAACCCTTTGATATAGGAGTAGTTATTCCCATTTTTTTTCTTATGAGTAAACTGACTAGGAGATATAGTGTAGGTTGGCCAGGGCTACACAGTAGCAGAACTGGGGAATTCCAAGGCCAGTGTTCTTTCTTATGACGCATTTTCTGTCTTGGGTTACAACAGCACTAACGACAGGTAGCATTGCACACAGGCAGCTGCTGGGAAGTCTCCGCCCCCATCTCTGGCTAGGAGCCCTGCAGGTGATGATAAACAAGCTCCTGTGGAATTGTGGGTAGACACTGGACTTGTAAACGAAAAGCTTCATAAGTCCCTCTTTGCTTAGTACTTTTCTCGTCCTTTCCCCAGGGTGCACGTAACCCTCAAGCACTAGGACCGTGCGGAATCCAGGCTGCGATGGCACCTTCATTTACCGCCCGCATTCAGTTGTTCCTCTTGCGGGCGCTAGGCTTTCTCATAGGCTTAGTAGGCCGAGCAGCTTTAGTCTTAGGGGGTCCAAAGTTTGCCTCAAAGACCCCTCGGCCGGTGACTGAACCATTGCTTCTGCTTTCGGGGATGCAGCTGGCCAAGCTGATCCGACAGAGAAAGGTGAGAATGCAATTCAGAAGAGGCTGGAGGGAATGGCTGCTGACTAAAGTATTGTATTTTGCAGGTGAAATGTATAGATGTTGTTCAGGCTTATATCAACAGAATCAAGGACGTGAACCCAATGATCAATGGAATTGTCAAGTACAGGTGAGCATTTCCACTCTCTCAAGGAGTCATTTGTTAAAGTTTGCATTGTTTTATTTCTTCTTAGGTTTGAGGAAGCGATGAAGGAGGCTCATGCTGTAGATCAAAAGCTTGCAGAGAAGCAGGAAGATGAAGCCACCCTGGAAAATAAATGGCCCTTCCTTGGGGTTCCTTTGACAGTCAAGGAAGCTTTCCAGCTACAAGGTACTATTCTTTTATTTTTGGCTACATGAGTTTTTTTAAACATTCTTTTCTGTGACTCTTTTAGGAATGCCCAATTCTTCTGGACTCATGAACCGTCGTGATGCCATTGCCAAAACAGATGCCACTGTGGTGGCATTACTGAAGGGAGCTGGTGCCATTCCTCTTGGCATAACCAACTGTAGTGAGTTGTGTATGTGGTATGAATCCAGTAACAAGATCTATGGCCGATCAAACAACCCATATGATTTACAGCATATTGTAGGTGGAAGTTCTGGTGAGTTGGACATTTTAGTATGGCATGAATAGATTTATTTGCAAGTATTTTGTGTTTCTTGTAGGTGGTGAGGGCTGCACACTGGCAGCTGCCTGCTCAGTTATTGGTGTGGGCTCTGATATTGGTGGTAGCATTCGAATGCCTGCTTTCTTCAATGGTATATTTGGACACAAGCCTTCTCCAGGTAATGTTAATATGATCAGAAGGGTGGTTCTATGGGCGGCTAACCTGACTGTCTATCCTTTCAGGTGTGGTTCCCAACAAAGGTCAGTTTCCCTTGGCTGTGGGAGCCCAGGAGTTGTTTCTGTGCACTGGTCCTATGTGCCGTTATGCTGAAGACCTGGCCCCCATGTTGAAGGTCATGGCAGGACCTGGGATCAAAAGGTATGTTCATTTATTTTTATTTCCTTGGACTCGTTGATGTCAGTTTCTTTTTAATCCTACACAGGTTAAAACTAGACACAAAGGTACATTTAAAAGACTTAAAATTTTACTGGATGGAACATGATGGAGGCTCATTTTTAATGTCCAAAGTGGACCAAGATCTCATTATGACTCAGAAAAAGGTAATTTTAAATAAAATTTGTTTAGGAATTATTTAAACTACTATTCAATGTAATAATAATACAGCTTATTACGTGGAAGCAATGGAAGACAAAGAAGGCCCTTACATAATGGTAAAGGGATCAATTCAACAAGAAGAGCTAACTACCCTAAATATATATGCACCCAATACAGGAGCACCCAGATTCATAAAGCAAGTCCTTAGAGACCTACAAAGAGACAGACTCCCACACAATAATAATGGGAGACTTTAACACGCCACTGTCAACATTAGACAGATCAATGAGACAGAAAATTAGCAAGGATATCCAGGAATTGAATTCAGCTCTGCACCAAGCAGACCTAATAGACATCTACAGAACTCTCCACCCCAAATCAACAGAATGTACATTCTTCTCAGCACCAAACCACACCTATTCCAAAATTGACCACATAGTTGGATGTAAAGCACTCCTCAGCAAACGTAAAAGAACAGAAATTATAACAAACTGTCTCTCAGACCATAGTGCAAACAAACTAGAACTCAGGATTAAGAAACTCGCTCAAAACCGCTTAACTACATGGAAACTGAACAACCTGCTCCTGAATCACTACTGGGTACATAACGAAATGAAGGCAGAAAAAAAGATGTTCTTTGAAACCAACGAGAACAAAGACACAACATACCAGAATCTCTGGGACACATTTAAAGCAATGTGTAGAGGGAAATTTTTAGCACTAAATGCCCACAAGAGAAAGCAGGAATGATCTAAAATTGGCACTCTAACATCACAATTAAAAGAACTAGAGAAGCAAGAGCAAACACATTCAAAAGCTAGCAGAAGGCAAGAAATAACTAAGATCAGAGAAGAACTGAAGGAGATAGAGACATAAAAAACCCTTCATAAAATCAATGAATCCAGATGCTGGTTTTTTGACAAGATCAACAAAATTGAGAGACCGCTGGCAAGACTAATAAAGAAGGAAAGAGAGAAGAATCAAATAGACGCAATAAAAAATTATGAAGGGGATATCACCACCAATCCCACAGAAGTACAAACTACCATCACAGAATACTATAAACATCTCTATGCAAATAAACTAGAAAATCTAGAAGAAATGGATAAATTCCTGGACACATACACCCTCCCAAGACTAAACCAGGAAGAAGTTGAATCTCTGAATAGACCAATAACAGGCTCTGAAACTGAGGCCATAATTAATAGCCTAGCAACCAAAAAAAGTCCAGGAGCAGACAGATTCACAGCCAAATTCTACCAGAGGTACAAGGAGGAGCTGGTACCATTCCTTCTGAAACTATTCCAATCAATAGAAAAAGAGGGAATCCTCCCTAACTCATTTTATGAGGCCAGCATCATCCTGATACCAAAGCCTGGCAGAGACACAACCAAGAAAGAGAATTTTAGGCCAATAACCCTGATGAACATCGATGCAAAAATCCTAAATAAAATACTGCCAAACCGAATCAAGCAACACATCAAAAAGCTTATCCACCATGATCAAGTGGGCTTCATCCCTGGGATGCAAGGCTGGTTTAACATACGCAAATCAATAAACGTAATCCAGCATATAAACAGAACCAAAGACAAAAACCACATGATTATCTCAATAGATGCAGAAAAGGCCTTTGACAAAATTTAACAACACTTCAAGCTAAAAGCTCTCAATAAATTAGGTATTGATGGGACGTAGCTCAAAATAATAAGAGCTATCTATGACAAACCCACAGCCAATATCATACTGAATGGCAAAAACTGGAAGCATTCCCTTTGAAAACTGGCACAAGACAGCGATGCTGTCTCTCACCACTCCTATGCAACATAGTGTTGGAAGTTCTGGTCAGGGAAATCAGGCAGCAGAAGGAAATAAAGGGTTTTCAACTAGAAAAGAGGAAGTCAAATTGTCCCTGTTTGCTGATGACATGATTGTATATCTAGAAAACTCCATCTTCTCAGCCCAAAATCTCCTTAAGCTGAGAAGCAACTTCAGCAAAGACTCAGGATACAAAATCAATGTGCAAAAATCACAAGCATTCTTATACACCAGTAACAGAAACAGAGAACCAAATCATGAGTGAACTCCCATTCACAATTGCTTCAAAGAGAATAAAATACCTGGGAATCCAACTTGCAAGGGATGTGAAGGACCTCTTCAAGGAGAACTACAAATTACTGCTCAATGAAATAAAAGAGGATACAAACAACTGGAAGAACATTCCATGCTCATGGATAGGAAAAATCAATATCATGAAAATGGTCATACTGCCCAAGGTAATTTATAGATTCAATGCCATCCCTATCAAGCTACCAATGACTTTCTTCACAGAATTGGAAAAAGCTACTTTGAAGTTCATATGGAACCAAAAAAGAGCCCACATTGCCAAGTCAATCCTAAACCAAAAGAACAAAGCTGGAGGCATCATGCTACCTGACTTCAAACTATACTGGAAGACTACAGTAACCAAAACAGCATGGTACTGGTACCAAAACAGAGATATAGCCCAATGGAACAGAACAGAGCCCTCAGAAATAATGCCACACATCTACAGCTATCTGATCTTTGACAAGCCTGACAAAAACAAGAAATGGGGAAACAATTCCCTATTTAACAAATGGTGCTGGGAAAACTGGCTAGCCATATGTAGAAAGCTGAAACTGGATCCCTTCCTTACACCTTATACAAAAATTAATTCAAGATGGATTAAAGACTTAAATGTTAGACCTAAAACCATAAAAACCCTAGAAGAAAACCTAGGCAATACCATTCAGGACATAGGCATGGGCAAGAACTTCATGTCTAAAACACCAAAAGCAATGGCAACAAAAGCCAAAATTGACAAATGGGATCTAATTAAACTCAAGAGCTTCTGCACAGCAAAAGAAACTACCATCAGAGTGAACAGGCAACCTACAGAATGGGAGAAAATTTTTGCAATCTACTCATCTGACAAAGAGCTAACATCCAGAATCTACAATGAACTCAAACAAATTTACAAGAAAAAAACAAACAACCCCATCAAAAAGTGGGCAAAGGATATGAACAGACACTTCTCAAAAGAAGACATTTATGCAGCCAAAAGACACATGAAAAAATACTCATCATCACTGGCCATCAGAGAAATGCAAATCAAAACCACAATGAGATACCATCTCACACCAGTTAGAATGGCAATCATTAAAAAGTCAGGAAACAACAGGTGCTGGAGAGGATGTGGAGAAATAGGAACACTTTTACACTGTTGGTGAGACTGTAAACTAGTTCAACCATTGTGGAAGTTAGTGTGGGGATTCCTCAGGGATCTAGAACTAGAAATACCATTTGACCCAGCCATCCCATTAGTGGGTATATACCCATAAAGACACATGCTATTCACAATAGCAAAGACTTGGAACCAACCCAAATGTCCAACAATGATAGACTGGATTAAGAAAATGTGGCACATATACACCATGGAATACTATGCAGCCAGAAAAAATGATGAGTTCATGTCATTTGTAGGGACATGGATGAAGCTGGAAACCATTATTCTCAGCAAACTATCACAAGGACAGAAAACCAAATACCGCATGTTTTCACTCATAGGTGGGAATTGTACAATGAGAATACTTGGACACAGGAAGGGGAACATCACACACCAGGGCCTGTTGTGGGGTGGGGGGAGTGGGGAAGGATAGCATTAGGAGATATACCTAATGTGAATGATGAGTTAATGGGTGCAGCACACCAACATGGCACATGTATACATATGTAACAAACCTGCATGTTGTGCACATGTACCCTAAGACTTAAAGTATAATAAAAAAAAAAAAAAAAGACATGTAAAACTAGAAGAAACTTGATTGTGGTAAAAGATGGCTTTTATATTCTATCTTTGTTTTCTGCCACCATGAAAAAATGCCTGTGACTCAATAACTTATAAAGAATAAAAATTTATTTCTCACACACCTGAAGACAGGAAAGTCCAAGATCAAGGTTCTGGCAGGTTCAGTGTCTGGTGAGGGCCATCTTACTGCCTTCTCCAGAGGGGAGAAACATGGCAGAAGGGTGGAAGAGACAGCTGCTAAGGCTGCATAAAGCCTTTGTAAAAATGGCTGTAATGGCATTAACTAGGGCAGCCCTCATGGCCTAATCACTTCTTTAGGGCCCCCCTCTTAATAATAATGCATTAGCAACACCTGAATTTTGGAGGCGATCTATTCAAACCATAGGTCAGGACATCCAGGCCATCCTGGCTAACACGGTGAAATCCCGTCTCTACTAAACAAAATACAAAAAATTAGCCGGGCGCGGTGGCGGGCGCCTGTAGTCCCAGCTACTCGGGAGGCTGAGGCAGGAGAATGGCGTCAACCCGGGAGGCGGAGCTTGCAGTGAGTGAAGATCGCACCACTGCACTCCAGCCTGGGCGACAGAGTGAGACTCCGTTAAAAAAAAAAAAAAATAGCATAAGTGGATACATTACTGTGTTACTAGATTTGAAAGTCATGTTATAAAATTATACGTTATTTTTAAATCTATAGGGAAAATGTAATTCATATAAAAACTCAGTGGATTTTTAAATTTCTTTTTGTAATGCTTAATGAGGATAAAAGAAAAGTGAGATCTTCATAAGTTATAAGCCCAGAAACAGAATTTCTTCCTATATTAATTTTTACGTGTATTAAGATAGCTTCACATATCTGAATTAATAATATCTAAATGAAAGAAATCATAGAAAATACTGCCAATAAAAATGATAGAGGATTATTAACAGGCTATAACCTATTATAAGAGAAATACCACCAGGGACATAGGTAAAGGAGAAAGGTAAATTATAAAAGAAGTTATATAAGTGAACAATAAAAACACAAGAAATGTTAAGACTTATAAGTAATTAAAGGAAAAACTATAGAAAAATTAAGGTACTATACCTTCGTTGCTTGGGTTGATAAACCATAGAATGCTAGTGGCAAAGCAAATTGGTACTTTCCTGGCGAGCTGGAGGATAAATGCAAAATTATGAAGCCAGGAGCAGGAGGAAAAAAGTAAGTGAATGGAAGTAAATTACTTACATTGAACTTTTAGTCCAATGTAATTTGCTCTCACAGTAGAATTACCTCCCTTCCTGTTCTGTAGCTTTAGCAAAAATTCTAATAACTTAATGTACAGACTCTTCATTACCAAATTCTCTAGCCAATTTAATATTCTGACCCCAAACCCTTCCCTTTACGGTATTAAAACCATATTTTTGCTGGCCTGAAATTCATGTGTATGAAAAGCCAATTTTCCTAAATGGGTTTTTTCACTGTTGATACTAATCAAGAGTCTCACTGTTATTGAAACTTTCTCTGCAGTGTCAGAAGTGACAGTGTTGCAGACCTCATCACCTGTTGGCATCAGGTAGCAGGGAGAGCTATCACAGAATAGTTTAGTTTGAAATAATAGTTTAAAATAGTCACATGCTAAAAAAGAGACAGATTGAAATACATGTGAATTCATTTAGGAGTTTCATTTCATATTGGATAAGTTTAGAACAGGCTCTAGTGAAGATTGGTGTATGGAATACAAGGATCTATACTACTGTTGTATGCTTTACAAGTTGGTTCCATAAGAGAAATTTTATAACCTAAATATTTTTCCAGAAAGCATTTTATAAAATTCAGATGTCTGTTTCTGATTAAAAATTATTTTTTGCCATACTATGTTCTTTTTATATTATATGCATGAAATCCAGGGCAATCTCTTTAAAATATAAAGTTAGATAAGCATGCTAACCATCACCATTATTATTTATAGAAAGTATGCCAAGGATAAATTAGAAATAAGAGGTATGACTATGAAAAAAGACAAATCAATAATTATTTATAGATTAAGATATGAGTATATTCTTGTAAAACTCAAGGAGTGCTATTTTAAAACTCTTAGAATAAATGAGTTCAACCTAAAATAGGATGTACGATGAAAATGAGAAAAACCATAGCTAACATATCAGCAATAACCAGATAAAAAGTAGAATGAGGAAAACAGAGAAGACAAACAGAAAATCCTACAAAATGCCTACAGACTCTAAAAATAAGGTTGTAGAACCTACCAGAGAAAAATTACAGAACTTTACTAAGAGTCCTAAAATGAGTTTTGAATAAAAAAAGAAACTTAGTTTTATAGCTTGAGTTGTTGGTGGATAGATCCCATAGCCTATATAATCCCTGTCACTGGGATTACAAATATCATTCCATTTTATAAAGTTCCTAGGCACACTCCAAAATTCCATCACAGTGATAAATGCATTTCTGAAACACCAACAGGCCTGCTGTTCTATAATCTGTCATTGCATAAATTAATTTATGTATCTTTGTTTCTGTATATTTTCTGAAAAGGAGGAAGTGGAGGAACATGAGAATGAGTGATGTGTGTATCTGAGGAGGGAGGAGGTAAATAGAGAAAGACATTATTACATCATTGGAGGTGGGGTAAGGATGTGTGCCACCTCCACCATTCCCAAGCTATTGTCAGAAAAATACCATGTTTTAGGACAGGATGGCTATATTTTATAGCAATTAAAATCAAATTAGCAACTTTTATTATGGAAGTTGAGAAAATGATGTTAAGGTTCTCCTGTCAGAATAAATAGCCAAGAAGAAATGAAAACTTTTGACTCAGGAGAATAAAAATATTAAGGATTTAGTATTCCAGAATTTTAATATGGCATAATACATTTAAATATTTCTCTAAAGTTAATAACTTTATATAGCAATTTGAACTTTATCCACTTTCAGGTTCAATATAAAGAGGGAGCTTTTTTGATTTTGTAGCAGAAACTCAATAGTTGCTAACTGATGTTGGTCTGTAATTCTTTCTAAGTCAGAATAAAAGGAAAGGAGTTAGGACATCAAACTTTGTGGGGGATATTTTATAATCCAGGTCTTTTTATCATTTCTATATTTCCTAGCAACACCTTACTTTTACCTATTTTGTAGAAAAATATGCCAAGGCCTTGTGTGCTGTTGGATTTTTTTATTAGCAGATTTTATTTTTAGAACAGTTATATATTTACCAAAAGATTGAGCAGATAGTACAGTGTCCATGGGTAGCCCCTCTTTCTTTCACTAGTAGGGTACATGTTTCATGACTGATGAAACAATATTGATATATTATTAACTAAACTCCATAGTTTACATTAGTGTTTATATTGTACAGTTTTACAGCATTTGACAAATGCATAATGCCATGTAACTATCATTACAATATCATACAGAATAGTAGTTTTTACCACTCAAAAAACTTCTGTGCATCACTTATTTATTCATACATTCTCTCCACTCCTACTGGAAACCACAGATTTTTTACTGTCTTTATACTTTTGCCTTTCCCCTAATATCATATATTTAGAATCTAAATTATGTAACCGTTTTATACTTGCTTCTTTCACATTGAAATACGCATTTAAGTTCCCTCCATGTCTTTTCGTGGCTTGGTAACTCTTTTTATCTCTGAATAATATTTCATTTTAAGGATGTGCCACCATTTTTTACCTATTTACCTAGTAAAGGACATCTTGGTTGTTTCAAAATATTGTTATCTTTGAACAAAAGCTGTTATAATCATTTATGTGCACCTTTTCCATAGACATGTTTTCTATTCAATTAGGTAGTACCAAGGAACACAATATACTTTGCTTTGTTAGAAATCTTGAGATTGTCTTCCAAAGTGGGTTTGTTATGGTACTCCAGAGAAGCAGAAGAAATTCCTTCTGCTTCTCTGGAGTACCCTAATTTTAGTACCCTTACACACACACATACACACGCACACACACACACACCTACACACACACACACATATATATATATACATATATAATATATAATGACTAATACAAATGAAAGTTTGTACCCTCTGACCAATATAGCTTTATTTCATCCCCTTACCCCACCCCAATTCCTGGCAACTACGATTCTACTCTCTACTTCTAGGAATTTGACTTTTTTAGATTACATAAATAAATGATATTATAAAACATTTGTTTTTCTGTGTCTGGTTTATTTCACTTA